TCCTTCCCTTAAGAACCCCATTCTTATTTTCTCATTTATATCCTGGCTGAGGCTATCAGGTATTGAAACTGGCCTTTTGAAGACATATAAACTTCTGGGGACTGACTTTTCTCATTCAAATAGTCTAATATCAGTGGATATGAATTCTGCATTTTTTTACTTCTAAATCTTATGCGTCATTTAAATGTTAACTTTCAAAATATTAATCTTGAATTTTCACATTTTTGTGTGAGTTGGAATTATTATCCAATTAAATGAACATAAATTATACTGCCTACATAGATTGGAAAAATATCTTTTGGTGGGCCGTGTGTGTATATGCACCCATGTGTTTATGTAAAACCAAACATCAACTTACAAAAACCAGTTCAGTCTTATAGCCTTGTATAGTGTAACATACGGGCTGAGACATTTGCTTATTTGAGCCTTTTCACCCTTTATTTGTAAAAAGGAGGAGAGCCTTTAAGTGAAATGTAAACTAAACTTGGAACCCCTAAAACGATTTTGAACACTACTTGACATTTAAATGTTTATTAAAAATAAAGCAAAGTTTAAGAAGCATGTTTGGTAAAGAGTTCTTTGGCAGGAAATGGGGACCTATCAGCCAAGCTAATAGCCTTAGCTATGGCATCCATAGTAACTAAGACACGCTGCCGATGTAAATATTTATGCCAGCAAGCAGTGCTGCAGAACCCGGGCCGAGCAGTTCAGAGCAGTGAAATTAAAGCATCAGCCGCCAATGTTTGATTTATTTTGTATTATCCGGTATTCCAAGCATTACCATCATTCATCTCTTCTAGGGTTTTTCAAAATAGTTTAGCCCTAAGAACAAGAATCCTAGAAGACCAGTTTACTCGGAGTAATTCGGTACCCTCTCCCCCACAGCATGATAGATACCCAAATGAGAATAGAGAGGCTGTTATTGTTTGTCATTAGCACCCTGGAACCTTTTTCATCTTCAAAGCTCCTCGCAAAAGGGTTCATTAACCGTCGCCCTCTTTCCTGTGAGAGAGTAAACAAGTATGATTAGTCCTACTTTGACAGCGGTGGAAACTGAAGCAGAGAGGTTCTCCAACTTGTCTGAGGTCCAAGAAGGAGCTGGTGACAGAGACCAGATACCGGACCAGCACTTGGGTTTTCTGACTCACGGTTCTGGGCTCACCCCTCTCTGAGCATGCACTGAGCCTGCTCTTGCAGGTTTCTTTATCACAGGGATCTATCTACACGGTACTTTCTGCTCTCAGCTTTTTACAGTGGTGTAGAGTGCAGTGCAGCTGAAACCAGGTTAGTTGATCTTATGGTGTCATCTAGAAAAACAAGAGATGCAGATTCTGGGTCACGAAGGTAAGGTTGTACTTTTAGGGTTTGTGGTTATGTAACTTATCTGAGCCTTACATTGTCTCACTAGGCACAGTGCCCACTTGTTCCGTGGCACAGCCCCAGAGCTCCTGTTGAAGGAACAGACTCCAGGACTGACTTTCCACTTGATTTTCGGAGCTCGCACATCCCGAGAGATTCATGTTCAAGCTGCATTTTAGACATAGCTGGCAAGAGTATTTTCGTGGTAAACGTAAACTTACTATTGGTAAAGATTCTTTCCTTAACTGTCTGCCCTCTGACCTCTCCAGACCACAGCCAGCAGAGGAGAACTAATGGGCAGAGACAACACTGATCTGCTGCCATCTGCACTGGGCAAGATGGCCTCACCTGACTCACAGCTGTTGCTTTCTCTCGCGAAGCTTCTACCATTTTCTGCTGATTCTTAAAATAGATTTGGATCTTGTCAATTTTGGTCGTCAAAAAGATTGAACTTTTACAGGATGAAATCCATTATTTTCCTAAATTATCTCGTTTTGGGAAATCAGTTCTCGGCCATAAGTGCAGGCTCAGGTGTGCTAAGGAGGGCACCCCAGACACCTGTGCTGCTCTTTGACAGGACTTACCTGTCAAAGGCGAAAATAAGGGTGATGTCATGTGAGTTTTCCATTAAGCTAAATTTATTCCATGTACAGGACTATCTTTTATTCTGAAATTGTCTTCTTGTTCCCTATAACCTCATATTGGAAGTGAGATACTGTCTTTTTGGGTATTAAAATGTCTTTTTTGTAGGATCTTTTTTTTACTGATCTTATTTGTATGTTAGGATGATAGCCCAGTGTCAGTCCTCAGGATTCTTTATGAAATGTTCCTAGTCTGTGAAATTCTAACTCTACAATTTCAGTTTAGACCACAAATCCCAGATTTTTACCTTGTTTACATTTGTAGTTACCACATAATATTGCAAATGATTTATGTAACCTCAAAGCCCATTTTTTTATTCTTTTCATGTAAAATGTCCAGAATAGGCAAATCCATAGAGACAGAAAGCAGATTAGAGGTTGCCAGGGGCTGCGGGGAGGGAGGAAGGGGGAGTAGTTACTTACAGGGATGGGGAGTTCTTCTAGGATCATGAAAAAGGTTTGAAACTCGACAGAGGGCTGATTGCACAACATTGTAAATGCACTAAATGCCCCTGAAGTGTACTTGAAGTGGTTCATTGTATGTTATATGAATTTTCCATTTTTTTGAAAAGCCCATTTTATTCAGTGATATAATGATATATAAGAAGACCTGAAGGTGTAGGGGGAGTGTCGTATTCAGAGGATATACATCAAGGCAAGGATACTCTGTATGCTTGTACACACACACAAATACATATACACAAAGAACATACCTATTATTAATTTCTGTTTCTAAGTATGATCATTAGAAGCTGATTAGGTAAATAAACTTTCTGCTTTGGGACAAGCAGAAAGATTTAATTAACACTTAACTGAAATTCACAGATACTCTTTTTTTTTTTTTTTTTTTTAGACAGTGTCTCACTCTGCCTCCCAGGCTGGAGTACAGTGACACGATCTCGGCTCACTGCAACCTCCGCCTCCTGGGTTCAAGCAATTCTCTTACCTCAGCCTCCCGAGCAACTGAGACTACAGGCGTGTGCTACCATGCCTGGTTAATTTTTTGTATTTTTAATAGAGACGGGGTTTCATTATGCTGGCCAGGCTGTTCTCAAATTCCTGGCCTCAAGTGATCCACCCGCCTCGGCTTCTCAAAGTGCTGAGAGTACAGGCGCAAGCCACCGTGCCCAGCCTCAAAAGATATTCTTTTTCTTACCTCAAAAACTATGTTTTCCAACTTTTCACAGTGGAAAGTTGAAGTCGTGAAAATATCCTCAGGATAAATCTGAATCGTGTTTCTTTTATTGCTGAGTCTGGTTGGCGTGTTCCTGGTATTTAGTGGAACTCTGGTCAACACAGGCTGAAGTTAGTGGGGTTCTCTCTGTGGGGTTCTAACCTTGAAATAGGAGCATGGGGCTTGCCTTCCCCTTCTCCATTCCTCCAAGAAAGAGAAAGGAAAGGAAGAGAAAAGAAAAAGCATCCTGTATTATGTGTAAGTTTGTAAGAATCCTTACTATGAGTTCTGAGTACAACATCTTTTTAACTCTTTTCTCTCCCTCTCCTGCTTCCTTCTTCAATCTCCAGCTACCATTCATTTCCTGATTTCATTTATAGGTCTTACCAGGCAAGAAGGCCAAGCAGAAGGAACCTACATCAGGGAAGTGCTGGGCTACGGGCCCCACCTGGACTTGGGGTTCTGGGCAGCCTGAACACAGGTTTCTTAGTTTCCTGAAGTAATTGAGCTTGTTGCCTTAACTTCAGTTAAAACACTGATCGTGCTTTACTTTTAACTGAGCATTGAGACCTCTTATAATATTCCATAAGGCTGGATATTGTTTTGAGGAAGACGATTTTTCCTCTTAACCTTGCCTCTGTGTTTGTGTGTGTGTTTGGTCGGTGTTTAGACAGTTTTCCATGCATGGACCCTGATTACAGCGGGAGCAGGCAACGTGAGGTGCCCGCAATCAGACATCCAGCTCCACATGGTGGCCTCCCTGCCCCCAGCTCATCCTTACGCAGTGCCTTCAAATTGAGTGTCTTCAAAGGTGCTGCTTAGTCTCACTTTGGTTGTTGTGTCCTTATATGTGGATTTTTTTCAACCAAATGCAGATTGCAAATGCACAAGATTCGAGACCTATGTATACAGAGGGCCAACTTTTCATACGCACGGGTTCTGCGGGCCGACTGTGGGACTTGAATATGCGTGGATTTGGGTAAGCGTGGTGGTCCTAGAAGCAATCCCCAAGTGATCAATATACTTTGCTTTCTGCTTTTCAGATGTTCCTCCTGCTGATCAAGAGAAGCTTTTTATCCAGAAGTTACGTCAGTGTTGCGTCCTCTTTGACTTTGTTTCTGATCCACTAAGTGACCTAAAGTGGAAGGAAGTAAAACGAGCTGCTTTAAGTGAAATGGTAGAATATATCACCCATAATCGGAATGTGATCACAGAGCCTATTTACCCAGAAGTAGTCCATATGGTAAGTGATTACAGTTTAACCAGTGTGTCCCACTGATTGTAATTATAGAATATGTGGATTTTAGTTTGCAGTTAACATGTTTCGAACATTACCACCTTCCTCCAATCCTACGGGAGCGGAATTTGACCCGGAGGAAGATGAACCAACGTTAGAAGCAGCCTGGCCTCATCTACAGGTATCGGGCTCTGGGTGATAGACTCGGAGGGCGTTATTTGACTCATTGTTTTTTTTCCTCCTAGCTTGTTTATGAATTTTTCTTAAGATTTTTAGAGTCTCCAGATTTCCAACCTAATATAGCGAAGAAATATATTGATCAGAAGTTTGTATTGCAGGTAAGGTACAAATTAGCTGACACTCTGAAAGCCCCAGCCACTAAGTGTCTTTTTCTTCTCAAAGCTTTTAGAGCTCTTTGACAGTGAAGATCCTCGGGAGAGAGATTTTCTTAAAACCACCCTTCACAGAATCTATGGGAAATTCCTAGGCTTGAGAGCTTACATCAGAAAACAGATAAATAATATATTTTATAGGTAAGTCACGTGTGGATGGCGTTGTCCTTGTGTCTAATTCTAATGGGAAAATTGTTTTTTCTAGGTTTATTTATGAAACAGAGCATCATAATGGCATAGCAGAGTTACTGGAAATATTGGGAAGGTAAGCCTCTGTTATGGGTAGCAAACGGCTGTATGTTCAAACCTAATAAATGTTCTTTTTACAGTATAATTAATGGATTTGCCTTACCACTAAAAGAAGAGCACAAGATTTTCTTATTGAAGGTGTTACTACCTTTGCACAAAGTGAAATCTCTGAGTGTCTACCATCCCCAGGTAAGGGGCAGCAGGACTCTAGGAACACAGCTATGTTAATGCTCTTTCTCCTTTTACTTTTTAGCTGGCATACTGTGTAGTGCAGTTTTTAGAAAAGGACAGCACCCTCACGGAACCAGTAAGTACTGATGCTAGCGCGTCTTGTAAGATATCAGTCACTCCACGTGTCATTTCTTTTGTAGGTGGTGATGGCACTTCTCAAATACTGGCCAAAGACTCACAGTCCAAAAGAAGTAATGTTCTTAAACGAATTAGAAGAGATTTTAGATGTCATTGAACCATCAGAATTTGTGAAGATCATGGAACCCCTCTTCCGGCAGTTGGCCAAATGTGTCTCCAGCCCACACTTCCAGGTATGTGGGGCTTGGGGGACCTGATTAAATTCCCTCCAGCAAGCCATCCACTTGTGTCTTTCAGGTGGCAGAGCGAGCTCTCTATTACTGGAATAATGAATACATCATGAGTTTAATCAGTGACAACGCAGCGAAGATTCTGCCCATCATGTTTCCTTCCTTGTACCGCAACTCAAAGACCCATTGGAACAAGTAAGAAAGAACTGGCTGCCATCTTTTTCAGTCTCCCAGGCTCACCGTGCGGTTTTCTTTATAGGACAATACATGGCTTGATATACAACGCCCTGAAGCTCTTCATGGAGATGAACCAAAAGCTATTTGATGACTGTACACAACAGTTCAAAGCAGAGAAACTAAAGTGAGTTGTTCCTTTCACAAGTTACTGTTTCCTCTAACACAGATGACATTTTACTGTTTTTCAGAGAGAAGCTAAAAATGAAAGAACGGGAAGAAGCATGGGTTAAAATAGAAAATCTAGCCAAAGCCAATCCCCAGGTACTAAAAAAGAGAATAACATGAAAACGCCCCTAACAGAGCGACTCCACGCTTTGCATTGCAGTACACAGTGTATAGTCAAGCCAGCACCATGAGCATTCCGGTTGCAATGGAGACAGATGGGCCTTTATTTGAAGATGTGCAGATGCTGAGAAAGACAGTGAAGGACGAGGCTCATCAGGTAAAAGTGCACCGAGCTCAGCTGGGCACCCATGTAGCCAACGCCATTGCATTTCTAATTCCAGGCACAGAAAGATCCGAAGAAGGACCGTCCTCTTGCACGCCGCAAGTCCGAGCTGCCTCAGGACCCCCACACCAAGAAAGCCTTGGAAGCTCACTGCAGGGCCGATGAGCTGGCCTCCCAGGACGGCCGCTAGCCTCCGGGGCGCCGCGTCGGGGCCGGGCCCGCCAGTTCTTTTCCGGATTCTGTAGAAAATACATACTTCCTGTGCCATACCAATCAGTTACACTCAAAGCTTTCTTGGACCCCGTTCCGTAGGCAATAACGTGCGTCCGCCTCAGCGCGAGATTAGGAGTTCAAACAATGGTGACTTCCCAGAGCCCGCTGGCAGAGCCGCGGGTTGACGACGGTGTCCTCGCAGTGTCGCCGCCACCCCAGCGTAGTCCAAGTCAGACTATTTCACAAAGTCAGAGCGATAGGAAAGCACCCTGCCCTTCATCTTCATGTTCTCCCAAATGGAACTTAGGATCTTTTAACATAGGTGGTTCTGTGATAACATCAGTGTTTTCCAAATCAAAGGAACGCTTTAAAAAATAGGACCTATTTTTTAAGACTTTACAGCCTTTGAAATGGTTTCCACGTGATTGTTACGCCAGCAGTTCTCGTTTTGTTTGTTTTTCAATCTCAGTGAAATGGCTCTTTGCTTTCGAGTTCTCACGCAACGTACTGGGCAAATGACAATCCTCAGCCGCTGGTATTTTCTAAGGGGTCTCTTCACTTTGATGAGTGACATGAACACCGTGTCTCCTTCTCTTGTGTGTACCTAAAGCCATATTTCCAAGTCTGTGGTACTCCAGGATTCCAGGAGTAAGCCTGTAGAAGAGATTTATTTTAAAAGAGATTGCTCTGAAATTTATCTTAAAAGAGCTTGCTCTGTCTACCTTGACAGAAATTGGAGTTTTAAAATTATGTGTTAATATTTTTATTTGCAGATTTCGTTTCCGTCAACTTAAACATTGTTGCCCTTCAACAAGGCTCTTGAATTAATAAAATTATAGTCTCTAAGAATTCCACATTTTATGGAAAGTTAGAGCAAAATCATTTTGAGTTAAGCCAGTTCTTAGCCTAATGCAAACTGCAGCGCCTTTAAGCATAAAGTAACACAACAGCATTGCACGGGGCCGGCACTGCCGCTGCCTTCACTGAAGGCTGCAGTGCTGTTCTGAGAGCTTGGAGGAGGCACCAGCGAGGATGACGTTTAGTGGAGCTCTTTCTGTTGAAAAGAGCTCACGTTATCAACACCTTGTAAGGAAAATACAGTGTCTGAGTTTTCATCGGTCTTCACATGCTGCTATATATTCCACAGAGTTCCTTGCATGTACTGAGCTTTTGTTTTAGATGGAATAGCACAAGGAGAAAAATCTTTAAACTTAGTGCTTTGTCTATTCTTTATTTCTCTCAGGGTGGCCAGTATTTTGACTTATTTATCCTGCTTGAAAGCTACTTGAGATGTGTACTGCTATTCTAAACACGTGATCTAGTTTCTTTCATCTCTGGCATAAGATTATATAACTTAATGTTAAGTGTCTTGAGGCATAAAAGACAAAATGTGGCTTATTTTAGGATCTGTTTTTTCATCGAGGTCTCGGGTATCCTTTCAAAGATAGTGAGAAGCAGACACTGCTCCTTGTGCAGCTCTGGTACCTCCTGCCCACTGCTGTCACTTCAAGCCACTGGCAATGCTTCTGTCCTCGTGTCTTGGAGGAAAATCACCTGGGGGGAGGGGACTTCTTGTGGTAAGAGCAAGTGCAGGTATGAAATGCGAAGATTGCCCCAGCTAAAAGTGGACAAGTCCGCTTTGTGAGATGAATACTTCCTGAGAAACTTGACAAGTATCTCTCCATTTTACCATTATGAAAACTATCATTAAAAAAAACAGTTTAGATGCCTTCTCCTTTTGAGGGAAAAAGGGTGCTTTTTATTGTATAAAGCAGCGTCTTATGTATTTTGATATACCATTGTTTGAACTTCCGTCTTTAGCTGATAGATTCTCAAATATCCTTGATTTTGGATGTTCAGTATGTTTGTGAGAGAGGTTTCTGGGAAGACTCTCTTTTTGCCCTCGGGAAAAAGCAAAATATCAATGTTTGGGTGACTGTGTAAAGCTCAGTGTGTAAGAACATCTTTTTGTCTAGGTTTTCTTTCTGCTCTTTATTGAAGACAAACACTCACCAAAAAGAAAAATAAAAGTTTTCAGAGAAACTAATTTTCTTTGGCAAGAGTATTACTTAATATTTTGGCCTCCTAAAGTTTCCCTAGTTAGTACTCGGACTCCTGTGCTAATTGTCAGCTTACATATCATTGTATAGAGACTGTTTATTCTGTACCAAACTGATTTCAAAAGTACTACATTGAAAATAAACCGGTGACTGTTTTTCTTCATAAAGTTCTGCGTTTGGCATCTTCACTCTTTCCAAAATGTATCTGTACATCAGAAATGTCACTATTCCAAGTGTCTTTTTAGTGTGGCTTTAGTATGGCTTCCTTTTAATATTGTACATACATTGTATCTTTGTTTTATGGTAATAAGTAATAAAAATGTAGACTTCATATTTTGTACAAAATGTCCTATGTACAGAATAAAAAAGTTCATAGAAACAGCAAATATAGGTAAGTGGCACAATTATTTTTCTTTAGAAAATATCTGTAACTTTATGCATTAGTGAAATGTTAAGTACCGACATATTTTTTAACATTTTGTAATTCAAAACTTTTTGTTTTGACATTGTTTATGAAGAGAAACTTCATACACTTGCCATTTAATATGCTCTTTTATCTAATTTTCAAAAACTCTAAAAAACGGTGTATCATATGGACTAAATAAAGAACATGTGAATTTTATTGCTCATCATGAAACTAAATTTAGCCATGGTGTTGAGCAAGCTGGC